GTTGGGTTTTCCTCTGTCCTGTGCCAAAACTCCTCAACAGGGTTTTTAATTGGTTGGTGAGCCAAGAGTTAAAACAAGAGCCTGAAGGCGGGCTTCCGTGACGTCACTAGCACCCCGCGTCCGACCTCAGAGACTGGGGCGTGGCTAACATAGCCTCGTCCCCTCCCTCCCTGTTTCCCCGCCCCTCCCCGCTGTCACCAAGCCAGGGGCACATGATGCAACCCAACGCGGTTTCAGCCGTCTGATTGGTAGCCGCGCCCGGCGCCAGGCACAGGGATTGGACAGAGGAGACTGTGACGAAACCTGGACCCTGCCTAGTAAAGAAGGGAGGAGAGAAAGAAGAGAGAGGGGGGGCCCCCCGGGAGGGAGGGGGCCGGGGGGGCGGGGTCCCAGCTCTGTGCTCGCGCCCCCAGCGCGCCAGTCCCGGGGCTGCAGGGAGCGCAGCGCGCGCGGCCCGGGCCCCGGCCACCGGACGCCCTACCGGACACGACCCTCCCTGGAGCTTGGACAACTGCCCACCTCGGACGCTGCACCGGACACTGCCCCCCACAGGGCTGGACACTCCAACGGACACTACTTCCCAGCTCCGGACATTGCTCCCTCCTCTCCCGGGGCCCTGGACGCTTTTCCCCCTCCCCCCTCCGGGGGCCCAGACACTGAGCCCCCCTCAGCGTCTGGCTAGCGTCCCCTTGCACCCCAGCCCAGGACACTGCCTCCTCCCTGTCCTCTTCTCCCTTCTGCTCCTCCCACCTCATCTTTCCCCTGCTCGGGTCGGAGCCCCGCCAGTTCCTCCGACCCCCTACTGCTCGGCCGCGGCTGCCCGCGCCCCCATCCGCAGCTCCTCGCCCGGATGCCTCTCCCCGGGGGACTATGGTGGCTTCTCTGCTGCCGTCGAGGCTTCACTCTTCTGCACCGGGACTACGGGGACGGCGAGCTTAGCGGGGACGGGGACGAGGACGAGGACGAGGAAACCTTTGAGCTGCGGACCCCGAGTCCAGCGGGCGGCGGGAGGGTAAGTCCCGGGGGTTCGGAGCCTCGTCTCAATCACTCTCGCTGTAACCGGCCGTCACGCTGATCCGCTCCAGCCTCCAGCCACACGCTGCGCGCTTGGCGAACTAGGGATGAGGGAGAGTTTTTTGCCTGGGGGCCAAAGCCCCCGGGAGCTCTCGGAGCAGCAGCCCTACTCGGGATGTGCCTGTGGGCCTCCCGCTGCAGGCTGGGCGCTATCCACCTGCTGGGGGCCCTGAGGCAGGGGAGGCGTCACGCGTGGCCCGACCTGGCCCTGCCTCTCCCTTCCCCGCTGGGCCCGCGTCCCATCCCGTCTCCTTCCGCCTCCGCCAGCGCCGAGGAATGTGGCGAGGCCGGCTGGGCGGCTCGAACGCCTGGGTCCCCCTCCGCTCCCAGTTCGCAAGTGCGGAGGCCAGATGCGAGAGCTCCCGCTGCGGAGACCTGGACGAGGGGGAGAAGTCATCCCAGGATTGGGGTCTGTGGCGGGGACCCCAAGGAGAGGGAGGTTCTGTGCCTACCACCTGTCCTGCCTTGGCCAGGGAGGCAGTGTGGAAGAAGGGAAAATGAGGAGGAGAGGGTGCCTTGGAGCCTGGCAGAACGAGCTCACCTCTCCTGTTTCAAAGATGGGGAAACTAAGGCCCGGAGACGGGAAGAGACTTGCCCAAGGTTCCACAGTGAGTTAGTGGTGGGGCGGGAATTGGAACCCGACCCTGAGGGCTTCCCCGCCTGTCTCCCCAGGGTCCCCTGGAAGTGACGCTGACTCAGCCAGTGAGGAGCGGGCCTGTCTCCAACAGGTGAGCTACGCCCCTACGTCCCATAGTCTGGCGGAGACCCAACCTTCCCTCCCCTCTGGCCCAGGCTGCAGAGCTGGGAGGAGACTTGGAGCCTCATCCCGGAGAAAGGGCTGCCGGAGGACGACCCGGACATCGTTGTGAAAGGTAGAGACCCCCCTCAGTGCACTCTGGAGGCCTGATGTCCCTTCCCTCCCTCTCCGGCCCCCAGGTTGGCTGTACCGGGAGCCCCGCGGAGGAGGGGCGCGGCCCTGGCTGCCCCCGCGCCGAGCCTGGTTTGTGCTCACGCGGGACTCCCTGGATCAGTTCAGCAGCAGCGGGAAAGGGGCGCGGCGTCTCGGGAGCCTCGTGCTCACCAGCCTGTGCTCGGTGACCGGCCCAGAGCGCAGGCGTAAGGAGACAGGTGAGACCTCCTGGGGACTCTCCTACCTTCCTTAATGGCCCTCCCTGGCCTCTCTTTTCCCCAGGTCTGTGGTCAGTGACTGTGTCTGGTCGGAAACACAGTGTCCGCCTCTGCTCCCCACGCCAGGCAGAGGCTGAGCGCTGGGGGGTGGCATTGCGGGAAGTGATCGCCTCCAAGGCACCCCTGGAGACCCCCACCCAGCTACTGCTCAGGGACATACAGGTACACACCAGGGAGAGCCAGGAGAGTGGTGGCCATCAAGGTGACCCTCTCCCTGGCCCCCTAGGAAAGTTGCGGGGACCCAGAGGCCGTTGCCCTCATTTACCTGAGGAACCCGATTCTGAGACACACTAGTGGAGCCTTGTATGCCCCACTCCTGCCCCTGCCCTATGGAGTCAGCGCCCCAGGTGAGTGGTCCCATGGCCCAAGTCCCCTGGATCAAACCGTCCCTCCGCCCCCACCCTCCCACAGGTCCGGGCTATGCACCCCTGCGCGAGGAGGCGGTGCGGCTGTTCTTGGCGCTGCAGGCGCTGGAGGGGGCGCGGCGCCCCGGGCCCTTGATGCAGGGTGTGCTCCAAACCTGCCGGGACTTGCCCGCGCTCCGGGATGAACTCTTCCTGCAGCTGGCTAAGCAGACCTCGGGCCCTGCAGGTCCCCCCGGGCTCCCGGCTACCCAAGACCCTGCGGCCCTGCGGTACTGGCAACTCCTCACCTGCATGAGCTGCACCTTCCGACCTGGGGGAGCTGTGCGGGGGCACCTCCTGGGGCACTTGGAGAGGTGAGAGGGGCGAGGTGGGGGTTACGGCCTAGGAGTATTGATCCCTGGGTTCCTCCTAACCCAGGACCGAGCAGGCACTCCCGGACTCGGAACTGGCGGAATATGCGCGCTTCATCCGGAAAGCGCTGGGCCGGACGCGCGGCAGAGAGCTGGTGCCCTCGCTGGCGGAGATTTCCGCGTTGAGCCAACGGCAGGAGCTGCTGTGTACCGTGCACTGTCCGGGGGCTGGTGCCTGTGCTGTGGCCATCGACTCCCACACCACGGCGGGGGAGGTGAGGCCAGAGAAAGGCCCCATGACCTCCAACTGAGTGGTCTCCCCTCACCCTCCTCTTCTAGGTGGCTCGAGAGCTGGTGGGGCGGCTGGGCTTGGCCCGGAGCCGCAACGCATTCGCGCTGTACGAGCAGCGAGGGGCCCAGGAGCGAGCCCTGGCTGGGGGGACCCTCGTGGCCGACGTGCTCACCAGGTTTGAGAAGTAAATGTCCAGCCCCAGCCCTGCTCTCTATTTCCCTAGCGCTTCGTCCGCTCCTCTTCTGCAGCTTGGCCGCGGAGGAAGCTGGGTTGGAGGACTCGCCCGACTCCGGGTGGAGACTATGTCTGCGTCTTCACGGACCTCTGCACCCTGAGGGGCTGTCCCCAGACGGTCACGAACTGCCTTTCCTCTTTGAGCAGGTGAGGCTCTCCGGCGTTCACGCCTCCAAACATCGTACACTGACGCCGGGTGCCTCCCCTGCAGGCTCACGCTCTGCTGCTGCGGGGCCGGCCGCCCCCACCCGACGACACGCTGCGCGCCCTGGCGGCGCTGCGCCTGCAGAGCCTGCAGCGGGACTTCTCTCCGCGGGTGCCCCTGCCCCGCCTGGACCGCCTGCTCCCGCCCCCGGCCCCGCCGCGCGAAGACCCGCCCCGCCCGACCCCCAGGCCGCCCCCTTCCGCTGCCCTGCTGGCCGGGGCGCTCTGGAGCCCGGGCCTGGCCAAGAGGCGGGCGGAGCGGGCCCGGCGCGGCGGGGCCGGCCGCACTGCGGGAAGCATTGCCCGCGAGGGAGGAGGCGGCGCCGGCACGGCAGCTGCCGTGCTGGGCGGCTGGAAGCGGCTACGGGGCATGGGCCGAGCTGAGGCCATGGCCGCCTACCTGGCCCTGGCGGCGCAGTGTCCGGGGTTCGGCGCTGCTCGGTATGACGTTCTGGAGCTGAGCACGGTGAGGGCTTCCACCCTGACTCTGCCTCTCTGTCTGCAGGAGCCTGGTCGGGGTGCTCCACAGAAGCTGTGCCTGGGCTTGGGAGCCAAGGCCATGTCCCTCTCCCGGCCAGGGGAGACGGAGCCCATCCACAGTGTCAGCTATGGCCATGTGGCCGCCTGCCAGCTAATGGGCCCCCACACCCTGGCCTTGAGGGTGGGAGAGAGCCAGCTCCTCCTGCAGAGCCCCCAGGTGAGTGAGAAGAGGAGTTGTGGGAGGAGGAGAGAAGGGAAGCGATGTCAGGAAGCATTTACAGAACACCAAACCTGGGCCAGGTAGAGCTCTAAGCACTGGGGATCCAGCAGTGATCACAGACAAGCTGAAGGAGCTTACACTAGAGTGGAGTCAGACAATAAACAAGGAATCCCAGGCTATGAAGACAGTGAGAAATGCTACAAAGGAAAGAGTGATGTGACAGGAAGCCAGGGAAGGGTTCTCAAAAAGGGTGCCATTTAAGCTAGCCAGGGAAGACCTGGGAGAACAGCATTCCAGGTAGAAAGAATTGCAAGGTGGCCGGGTGCAGTGGCTCATGCCTGTAATCCCAGCACTTTGGGAGGCCGAGGCGGGCAGATCACGAGGTCAGGAGATCGAGACCATCCTGACCAACATGGCGAAACCCCATCTCTACTAAAAATACAAATTAGCTGGGGCTGGTGGCGCACACCTATAGTCCCAGCTACTCGGGAAGCTGAGGTAGGAGAATTGCTTGAACCCGGCAGGCGGAGGTTGCAGTGAGCCGAGGCACTTCAGCCTGGCAACAGAGCAAGACTCCGTCTCAACAACAACAACAACAACAACAACAAAAAAAAATGTTAGAAGAGCAGAAAGAACCAAGTATAACTGGCACATAGAAATGAAGGAGAGAAGCCGGCCGCGGTGGCTCACGCCTGTAATCCCAGCACTTTGGGAGGCCGAGATGGGCGGATCATGAGGTCAGGAGATCGAGACCATCTTGGCTAACACGGTGAAACCCTGTTTCTACTAAAAATACAAAAAATTAGCCGGGCGTGTTGGCGGGCGCCTGTAGTCCCAGCTACTCAGGAGGCTGAGGCAGGAGAATGGTGTGAACCCAGGAGGCGGAGCTTGCAGTGAGCTGAGATCGCGCCACTGCACTCCAACCTGGGGGACACAGCGAGACTCCGTCTCAAAAAACAAAAAAGAAATGAAGGAGAGAGTGGTGATAAGGAAGGAAAGGTTGCAGGGCCAGAGCACGTAGGACCCTGGTGGGGAAGCTGGAGCCCTAGAGCCTGGAGAAAGGATGAGAAAAAGAAGAGAACCTGGCAGCCCCTGTTGCACACTGACCTCTGCCCTCTCTTAGGTGGAAGAGATCATGCAGCTGGTGAATGCCTACTTGGCCAACCCCTCCCCCGAGAGGCCCTGCAGCAGCTCTTCTCCTCCATGCCAAGACCTGCCAGACACCTCCCCTCCCAGCCAGCGCCCGGGCCTGGACGAGCCCCAGGGACAGTCTGGCTGCTTGGGGCAGCTGCAGGACTGAGCCTGCCAAGAGGTCACGACTTCCCTCCTGCCTGCAGCCTGGGCCAGGACTGCTCTGAGATTTGAGGGAAACATGGACCCTTTTGGCCCTGCAGGGACAGGGCACATCCCACACCCAAGGGCTACAATGGGTGTGGGTAATTTTCTAGTTTGTTTCTTAATTTATTTGTAGAAGAGAAGCAAAAAAAAAAAAAAAGTTTCTTATTTACACAAACCCTTCCTGTGGGAGTGTTATTCAGTGGGACA